CACCTCGGGTTCCAGCTACCTCCGGGCCCCCAGGACCACCGCTTCCCCCGCCCCACGCCAACCCCTAGATCTGCCTCGCCCCCGCCTGAAGAGTCGGATCTGAACCAGGCCGGCACCACGGAGATTCCCCTGCGGGCCGCCCGACGCCTGGTAGGTGGTGGGCTCTTCCCGGCTGCCCCGAACACTTTCCTCTGTCCAGCTCTTCCCGTGCCCCGGGGCTGGGGAAAGCGTCCGGCAGCCCCGCCGCTCCCTGGCCCCGTCCCAGGAGCCACCCCACCGTAGGGCTCCAGCCAGGGTCCAGGCGTGCAGGCGGCAGAAGGTGGACGGGACGCGCCAGCCCCAGGCCTCTCCTCCCGCTCTCCAGCCGTTTTTCTGGGGAGAAACACCTGCACCCAGCTGTCCCTCCCTCCTACGTGAGTCCTCCTGGAAACCAGGTTGGAGGAAGAAAGACGTCCTGTGGACAGGACGGGGTGGGGGCATGGCCCTGGGGACTCCTCGTGACAGAGGGTCCTGCGGCAAGAGGGTCTCCCGGGCCGCGGAGGCCCTGCCTCACCTGCAGTCCTCCGGGAGCCCGCGGCCGAGCAGAGCGGACACTAGCTGACCCCGAGCAGGGGAGCGACGGGAGGGCGGAGACGGCAGATGCACGGGTGGGGGCTGCGGCCCCGCCCAGGCTGCGCGGTTTCCCGAAACCAGCTGCGGCCCGGGGGCCCGGCAAAGGGGGTTCCGCCCGGAGGAGCGGACCGGGCGGGAGAAGACCGAGCCCCCGCGCGCCCCCTGCGCTCCCACTCGCGCACACTTGCACGCCGGCCCTGGCCGGGCGGGGCTGGAGGCGAGAACGACCCCACGGGCTTTCCCAGGGCCGTCCGCCCGCGGACCCTCCCAGCTCCCCAGAGCCCAGTGACCCTCGCGCAGCAGGAGAACCCCAGACGGACCCCAGGCCCTGCAGCCTGTCATGAACCCGAGGGGCTGAAGTTCAGCCCCACCCCCGCCTCCCCTCCCCGCCTCCCCCTCCAACTCTCAACCCACTTCTCCAGCCAGCGCCCCAGCCCTCCCGCCGCCCGCTCGCAGGTCCCGAGGAGCGCAGGTGAGGCGGCACCCCACTCCCGGCGGCCCCCGGGCCTCCTTCCGCACGCACCCCGAGCTGCCTCCGCACAGTTGGAGGAGCGTAGGAGGGACCCCCACCCAGGGATGACACTCCAGGAAGGGGACTGCAGAGGAAGCCAGGTGCGGCCCCGGCTTTTGACCTACCTCCGCACGCCGTTCCTCTCTGGTGCTCCCTTCCTCATAGACTGTGTCCCTGACAATGGGAACAGCCGACAGTGATGAGATGGCCCCGGAGGCCCCACAGCACACCCACATCGATGTGCACATCCACCAGGAGTCTGCCCTGGCCAAGCTCCTGCTCACCTGCTGCTCTGCGCTGCGGCCCCGGGCCACCCAGGCCAGGGGCAGCAGCCGGCTGCTGGTGGCCTCGTGGGTGAGTGTGACGGCCTGCCTCGTCGGGCGGCGGGAGCCGGGATCTTGGGTCCTTTGTCTTTCAGGTGATGCAGATCGTGCTGGGGATCTTGAGTGCAGTCCTAGGAGGATTTTTCTACATCCGCGACTACACCCTCCTCGTCACCTCGGGAGCTGCCATCTGGACAGGGGCTGTGGTGAGTAGAGCAGGACAGTGCTTGACTGCCTGCACCCCCTGGTTATTCTCATTGTCCTCCACAGGCCCTGTACACAATGGAAACCCAGGAATTGTTGTCAACAGATGGGTGTGTGCAGTTTGCACAGGAGCTGGGTAGGCTGGTCATGGTACCTACACTCTCAGAATAGCACTAAAACACTCATATTTACTGACAGAAGCCGAGAGTAATTACCTTCACCCAGCCTGTGGCAAAATACCCAGCTTAATTACAGAATTAGCCAAACAGGATTCAGGTCCACCTGTCCACTGGGACATACTAGATTTCCTGTTCTTCAAGCCCAGCTGAGTGGATTATTGGGCACTGTTAGGACAGGCTTCTAGACCTAACAGTGCCCACTCTGTATAGACTCACCCTTCATTGAGATCTTCTCCAGCACCCCATGACTTTTATCCACAGGATCCCACCATCCCTAGAACTTTCATAAAGCACTTGGTGTTGTTTAAAAAGGAAGGTTTAGAAGGGAAGAGGGGCTCACACCTGGCTTGACCACAAGCTCTTAGGTGTCACTAAAGCAGGGCCTTTTGCAGCCTCAGGAGTTGGATCCAGGCTCCACCCTCTCAGCAATTATCTTACCATGGATAATAAAGCTTAGCATGAAACCTCCCGCCCAAGCTGTGTGCTGGGGAAGGGCCTGCATGGAGGCTCTCTCGTGGGAGAGGAGTTGCATTTCCTGTACTAAGCCTGCTCCTGGCTCAATCTCTCCCCAGGCTGTGCTGGCTGGAGCTGCTGCCTTCATTTACGAGAAACGGGGTGGTACATACTGGGTAAGTT